AGTTGAGCAGTTTTGAGTGAGTTTCTTAGTTCTGAGTTCTAGTTTGATTGCACTGTGGTCTGAGAGATAGTTTGTTATAATTTCTGTTCTTTTACATTTGCTGAGGAGAGCTTTACTTCCAACTATGTGGTCAATTTTGGAATAGGTGTGGTGCGGTGCTGAAAAAAATGTATATTCTGTTGATTTGGGGTGGAGAGTTCTGTAGATGTCTATTAGGTCCGCTTAGTGCAGAGCTGAGTTCAATTCCTGGGTATCCTTGTTAACTTTCTGTCTCGTTGATCTGTCTAATGTTGACAGTGGGGTGTTAAAGTCTCCCATTATTAATGTGTGGGAGTCTAAGTCTCTTTGTAGGTCAGATGATTGGCACTTACTGGGCGCTTGGCACTTTCCATACTGTGTCATCGGCAGATAGCTGCATGGTTGGTGTTCGTGCTGGGGAATGGGAAGTTCATCGGTGGGACAAGGGACAAAATGCCCCCATTGCTTTGTTGTGGCTTTAATCTCCCTTTCGAGGCTGAGCCACAGCGTGCTGTAGGTGGCGCTGCTGTGAAGCGCAGTGCCAGGGTCACACTCCACTCCCAGCTCTGCAGAGGTGGAGAAAGAATGAAACATCTCACTCCTGGACTTCCACTTTCCTGTCACTGTTGGTGTCACCTCTTACTGGATGTCACAGAGCCCAGCCCCTCCCACCTGTCCCTAGGAAAAGCAGATGCCACCTTGGAATGTGGGGTTTGTGTGTGCAATTTACTAGCTGGGCAGAGACCAGCAACCTGGAGAGCAGGTGTCTCATCTAAGGGGACAGTCACATTTCACCTCCAGCCACCTGGAGGAATTTGGGCCTGGTGATGTCAGAATTCTTCAATAAAAGCCTAAAATCTATATTTTATGTGCGGTCATGAGATCTGTTAAATGTTAGCAACTTCAGGAAGTTTAAAAATGCTGTGTGGACCTAGAATAGGCAAGTTCTTAAAGGCAGAAAGTGGAATGCTAGTTTCCAGGGACTGGGGAACAGGGAGGAATGGGGAGTTCATGTTTAATGGGCACAGAGGTTTTGTTAGGGATGACGAAAAAGTTCGGGAGATGGTGATGGAGATGGTGATGGTGATGGAGATGGTGATGGTGATGGAGATGGTGATGGTGATGGAGATGGAGATGGTGATGGAGATGGAGATGGTGATGGTGATGGAGATGGTGATGGTGATGGAGATGGAGATGGTGATGGAGATGGTGATGGTGATGGAGATGGAGATGGTGATGGTGATGGAGATGGTGATGGTGATGGAGATGGAGATGGAGATGGTGATGGTGATGGTGATGGAGATGGTGATGGTGATGGTGATGGTGATGGAGATGGTGATGGTGATGGTGATGGTGATGGAGATGGTGATGGTGATGGTGATGGAGATGGTGATGGTGATGGAGATGGAGATGGTGATGGTGATGGTGATGGAGATGGTGATGGTGATGGGATGGTGATGGAGATGGTGATGGTGATGGTGATGGAGATGGTGATGGTGATGGAGATGGTGATGGAGATGGTGATGGTGATGGAGATGGTGATGGTGATGGTGATGGTGATGGAGATGGTGATGGTGATGGTGATGGTGATGGTGATGGAGATGGTGATGGTGATGGTGATGGTGATGATGGAGATGGTGATGGTGATGGTGATGGTGATGGTGATGGAGATGGTGATGGTGATGGTGATGGTGATGGAGATGGTGATGGTGATGGTGATGGAGATGGTGATGGTGATGGAGATGGTGATGGTGATGGTGATGGTGATGGTGATGGTGATGGAGATGGGTGATGGTGATGGTTGCCTAACATCAGGAACGTGCTTAATGCTTCTGAATTGCACACAAAAATGGCAAGTTTAATATTATGTGTACTTTATCACAATGAAAAAAGCTGCTGCGTGGGCCAAGTTACTTGTGCAGGTAAGTGTTCTGCAGGTCGTTGCCTGCACCTCGTACCTGTCCTCTCTTTTTGACAATTCTACAGATTATTCAGGACAGGGAGTTGACCAACTGCAAAGAGTGATTGACACCATCAAAACCAACCCTGACGACAGAAGAATCATCATGTGCGCTTGGAATCCAAGAGGTTGAAAGAACCCCGTCGTCTTCATTTATACTTCCCTCCTTATCTTCCTCTGCTGGTTCCTCAGATCTTCCTCTGATGGCGCTGCCTCCATGCCATGCCCTCTGCCAGTTCTATGTGGTGAACAGTGAGCTGTCCTGCCAGCTGTACCAGAGATCGGGAGACATGGGCCTCGGTGTGCCTTTCAACATCGCCAGCTACGCCCTGCTCACGTACATGATTGCGCACATCACGGGCCTGAAGGTGGGCTGTCTCGGGAAGGGTGACTTGCCAGCATACTGTTCTGCTTTCTCCCCCGGGTTTATAGCCAGGTGACTTTATACACACTTTGGGAGATGCACATATTTACCTGAATCACATCGAGCCACTGAAAATTCAGGTAAGAATTAGATGTTATACTTTTGGGTTTGGATGGCAAAATAATGGCCTTATTTTGTTTTTAGCTTCAGCGAGAACCCAGACCTTTCCCAAAGCTCAGGATTCTTCGAAAAGTTGAGAAAATTGATGACTTCAAAGCTGAAGACTTTCAGATTGAAGGGTACAATCCGCATCCAACTATTAAAATGGAAATGGCTGTTTAGGGTGCTTTCAAAGGAGCTCGAAGGATATTGTCAGTCTTTAGGGGTTGGGCTGGATGCCGAGGTAAAAGTTCTTTTTGCTCTAAAAGAAAAAGGAACTAGGTCAAAAATCTGTCCGTGACCTATCAGTTATTAATTTTTAAGGATGTTGCCACTGGCAAATGTAACTGTGCCAGTTCTTTCCATAATAAAAGGCTTTGAGTTAACTCACTGAGGGTATCTGACAATGCTGAGGTTATGAACAAAGTGAGGAGAATGAAATGTATGTGCTCTTAGCAAAAACATGTATGTGCATTTCAATCCCACGTACTTATAAAGAAGGTTGGTGAATTTCACAAGCTATTTTTGGAATATTTTTAGAATATTTTAAGAATTTCACAAGCTATTCCCTCAAATCTGAGGGAGCTGAGTAACACCATCGATCATGATGTAGAGTGTGGTTATGAACTTTAAAGTTATAGTTGTTTTATATGTTGCTATAATAAAGAAGTGTTCTGCATTCGTCCACGCTTTGTTCATTCTGTACTGCCACTTATCTGCTCAGTTCCTTCCTAAAATAGATTAAAGAACTCTCCTTAAGTAAACATGTGCTGTATTCTGGTTTGGATGCTACTTA